CCCCTGCTCTAGAAATAGTTTGGGTAACTGTTTCCTTTCCAAAAGGACTCTCTGGGTACGGTAAGCATCTCTCTCTCACACACGCATATATTAAAATAACAGTGACTAAAACAAAGGGAGCATGAATAAATTGAATTATGAAGTTAAATGTATGAAATAATGAATGAACAAGGGAAGAAACCGATACTGACCCAGGGTCAACAACTATCTATGTCCAAGTAAAATTTCTTTGCAGTCTGACAAATTGGCTTTCAAGATTGCATTTTGTTTTGCGAATTAAGCCATTTTTAAGTCATGAGTCGTAGTTTTCTGGAGGCCCCCGGCATCCGGAACCCATGAATGCCACGTTCTTTCTAGCAGCCTTCAGCAATTTGAGGGCGCTTTGTTTCTTACGTTGGGAGAGAAATCCATCAGGAAATCGACGCCCAGGATCAGATGCAGATCCTGGGATCCTTGGCTCTGAGTAGCACGGTGGAAAAGTGAGGTAATCCAGGCTCTGGGCCCGTTTTCCTAGGAGCCCAGGGCGCTTCACCTGTCTGCAGTCAGCCCCTTTCTTGGACGTCTCCTCCCCTGAGTTTCCTCCTCATAGGCTTGTCCCTGGGAGTGTGGGCGGCCCCTTTCTTGAGCGCAGAAACACTTACTTTTCCCCCTACCCTGCTCCTCCTCCTCCACAGCCGTCTTTCTCTTTGCCTCAGCCACTTCCTTCCTTGGCCTCACCCTCCCCAGTGCACTGAAGAAGGTAACCGGGTCCAGACCCACGCGGCGCCAGTTCTCCGGCGGGAAGGAAAACCGCGCAGAGAGGTGCGTGAGCGCCCGGGCAGATGTGGCTTAGGTAGCAGGGATGGACTGGGTGTCCGTGGTGCGCCGCCGGGCACCGCGGGCTGCGGTGAGAGTCGGGTCAGGAGGGGGCCGGGAGGGGGCTCAGGGCGCGCGGAAGCTGCGACCGGCTGGGCCGAGACCTCGCGGGTTGGGGTCCCGTGGGGCGCGCGCCGCCCACGCCCCCACCTCTCGGGTCGACTTCCGCACTCGGCTCACGTGACGTTTCGCCGGCCGGGGGCGGACTGGGAAGCCGGCAGAAATGGAACGATTTTTACCGCGGTGCGACGTGTCGGCTTTGCACTTGGCGGTGGTTCAGGAGCCAGTTCTGCAGAGCTGGGTGGGGAAGGGCTGGGGGCGAGAGGAGAGGCTGCCCCGAGGAACGTGGTGGCCTCAGGGCAGTGGACTCTGCAGCGCCGGAGGTGGGTGCGGCTCTGTGCGCTCCAGATCAGGGAAGAGTATTCGTCTCATTGCTCTTCATTGCAGGCCCTCATCTGCCTTTAGAATGTGAGATCCCCGAGGGCAGATCCTGTGCTACACACCTTTTGTATTTTTGGTGCCTGGCAGGATACCATGAAGAGGACCTACGCATAGTGAATCGTGGGTGCAAGGAGAATGGCTGTAGGATAATTTAGACTTCCTTTTTTTCTCTCCCAGGCAGCAATGAATGTGGATCACGAGGTTAACCTCTTAGTGGAGGAAATTCATCGTTTGGGTTCAAAAAGTAAGTATCTGACAGAGATAGAGTATTTCTCCGCATTTGCTAACAATGTATTTTCTCAAACTAGATGCTGATGGAAAGTTAAGCGTGAAATTTGGGGTCCTCTTCCGTGATGATAAATGTGCCAACCTCTTTGAAGCATTGGTAGGAACTCTTAAAGCTGCAAAACGAAGGAAGATTGTAACATATCCAGGAGAGCTGCTTCTGCAAGGTGTTCATGATGATGTTGACATTATATTACTGCAAGATTAATGTGGTTTACATATCTTTATGTACTGCCATTTTTTGTTTCTGGTAAACTGGAATATAAAGTGAAAGAACAAACATTTGAACATACTTAATGTATTTTTATAGAACTTTGTAAACGAAAGGAGATTCATGTTTTAGAAGTCTGTCCTTTTTTATATCTTGAAAGAAAATCTATGTATGATGCTATAAAATAAATCCTATTATTTTTCTCAGGAATCTGGTTAGGAATTGCAGGCAATGAGATTTTTTGCGGGGCAGGGATGGGAATGTTTGTTCATAAATAATTAGACATTTTCTATAGATATTTGACATTCTGCGAAAGCAACAAGCAAACTGAAGACCAACTCCTATGAGAAATATTATGATGTTTATGTAATAAAGACATGTAACTGTCTTAAATTTGCCTTATTTTGTCATTTAAGTATTTGTGTGCT